AGGCTGCTACAGCCATGGGAGTCCCTGCAGGGCAACAGTGCAGACCCAGGACCAGTGCAATGGAGACAGCCTGCTGAGTCCTTGGTGACCTTGGTGAGCCACTAAACCCAACCTGAGTCACCCTCTTCCTGCCTTTCTGTTACCGAGACAATGGGTGTCCAGGCTGTTGAAGCCCTTTTGAGTTTAGTTCTGCTTCTTGCACCCAAATGCATTTTAATGGGGCCATGAGCTCCCAGGCTCCACATGGTCTAAGGTACCCCTCACCTCCAGGGCATCCCCATGGAATGAAACACCCCCTCTGGCCTTCTCCCAAGACTTCTGGCCCAATATTTTCTGGGTGTCTTTACAAGACAATGTCCTATGGGGTGCACTGGGGATTGACATCTCCCTGCCTCCGAATGCCTCCCCTTCCTGGAGTAGGAAGAGCTGCCCAGGGTTCTTTTTAGAAGAGACCTTTATTTTGGCCAGGTGCGGTGGCTCACACCTGTAATCCCAGCATTTTGGGAGACCGACGGGGAGGCAGATCACAAGGTCAAGAGATCGAGACCATCCTGGCCAACATGGTGAAACCCCGTCTCTACTAAATATGGAAAAATGAGCCAGGCATGGCAGCAGGTGCCTGTAATCCCAGCTACCTGGGAGGCTGAGGCAGGAGAATCACTTGAACCCGGGAGGCAGAGGTTGCAATGAGCCGAGATCGCACCATTGCACTCCAGTCTGGGTGACAAGAGCGAAACTCTGTCTCAAAAAAACAAACAAACAAACAAACAAACAAACAAAAAAGAAAAAAAAAGAAAAGACCTTTATTTCTCAAGCAAGGGCAGAAATTCAGGGCTCCCCTTCGACTCTGGCTGCTCCCAAGGTGGCTTTAAAGCACCAATGAGTCCATGGCTTGTGTAAGAAATGATTAGTCCTTCCATCTAGAGAAATAGCTCCTTTTTAAACAGTTGTCTCTTTTAAACAGTGTTTAGTATTTAAGTGAGGTTGAAACAGTGTCAAAAGGAAAGTGAAAGTGAAATTCTCTCCTTCAGCATAAAAGCTGATCCACAAACAAGAGGAGCACCAGACCTCCTCTTGGCTTCGAGATGGCTTCGGTAAGTTTCCCAGGGCTTTGCATTACTGACTCCGGGTACTCCATCTCTGGCTTTTCTGTTGCAGCCACACCAAGAGCCCAAACCTGGAGACCTGATTGAGATTTTCCGCCTTGGCTATGAGCACTGGGCCCTGTATATAGGAGATGGCTACGTGATCCATCTGGCTCCTCCAAGTAAGGACTGATGAATATATAATTTTCAAAATTCCCCTGCCAGTGAGAGTGCCTCTGATTGCAGGTGAGTACCCCGGGGCTGGCTCCTCCAGTGTCTTCTCAGTCCTGAGCAACAGTGCAGAGGTGAAACGGGAGCGCCTGGAAGATGTGGTGGGAGGCTGTTGCTATCGGGTCAACAACAGCTTGGACCATGAGTACCAACCACGGCCCGTGGAGGTGATCATCAGTTCTGCGAAGGAGATGGTTGGTCAGAAGATGAAGTACAGTATTGTGAGCAGGAACTGTGAGCACTTTGTCACCCAGCTGAGATATGGCAAGTCCCGCTGTAAACAGGTAAGGACCTCTCTGGATAATCCATCTCCCTCTGAACGCTCAACAAAAGCTGCTTGCTTTGCAGGTGGAAAAGGCCAAGGTTGAAGTCGGTGTGGCCACGGCGCTTGGAATCCTGGTTGTTGCTGGATGCTCTTTTGCGATTAGGAGATACCAAAAAAAAGCGACAGCCTGAAGCAGCCACAAAATCCTGTGTTAGAAGCAGCTGTGGGGGTCCCAGTGGAGATGAGCCTCCCCCATGCCTCCAGCAGCCTGACCCTCGTGCCCTGTCTCAGGCGTTCTCTAGATCCTTTCCTCTGTTTCCCTCTCTCGCTGGCAAAAGTATGATCTAATTGAAACAAGACTGAAGGATCAATAAACAGCCATCTGCCCCTTCAGAAAGGACTTCTACCATGTTTTTATAGACTTC